GGCCTCGGAGGCCTCACCATCTTCTTTTATTCCTTTCTGCCCCGGGCAGGTAATCTCGCCGTTCTGCCAACGCTGTAGCCTCCCAGCCCACAGAGCGAGGAGGCAGAGAACCGTGCGCTTCTGCGGCCTCGCGACCCACCGCTTCCCAAAGGCCCAGGTCTGCGACCTTCCGGAGCGCGCGCCTTGTGTGTAAACACCGGGACCTCTGGGCTCCGGGGAGGTTTCGTCAGTAAGCGAGCACCTTCCTACTCCTCCTCGTTCTGCTGCTGAGCCGGGTATAAACTAAGCACGGAAGGCGCCCGCTGCGCTTTGCTCGGAGGACCCGCTTCCCCAGTCTTCCAACTGCAGCTCCGCCATCTGCCTCCCGGACTCTCTCTTGGCGCTCTCGGACCCTCCGACCCTCTCAAAGCCAGACTCGTCCACCCTGGAAATCATCGCAGGGGTTTTTGGGGAGGGAGCTCCCCAAAACCAGCGCGCTCCGAGTCAACGCGGCGCGCACCTCCACTCGCGATCAAAGCGGGCAGCGCAGGGACACGTCGGGGCCTCGCAGGGATGCGGGCGGCCCGGCCCCGCGCGGGCGCTGGACGGCCTCGGTTTCCCGGCTTCGAGGCTCACAGCGCCGAGCCCCGCCGCCTGCGATCCCGCCCGAGACGTCCCGCGAAAGGTGCGGTTTCTGGAGAGCCGCGCCCGGGCAGGGAGGCTCGGGTCTCGGCGGCGCCCGGCGGACCCCCGGCCCGCTGCTCCCTCGCCCCCGCCGCCCCGAGTCTGGCTGCCCAGCGCAGGGGCCCGCGGCCGTCGGGTGGGAGGGGCGCCCGCCTCACCTTGGTGAACTTGACCTCCAGGTTGCGGATGGGGCGCGGCAGGGCCGGCGGCTTCCTGTCCGGCTGCCCGTTTTCCACGGCCCCGTTAGCGGTGGCCATGGCTCCTCCGCGCTCCCTGGCCCGAGGCGCCCTAGTCTGCGGCGCACCGGCTCGGCCCGGACACTGCGCAGCCCGCTCCCGGGGTGGCAGCTCCCCGCCGCTTTATGCAGCGCCCCACGCCTCCCGCCCGAGGGGGCCGCCTAATTGGCTGCGGGACCGGAGGAAGGGAGGGCGGGCTGCGGGAGGGAGGAGAGGGGAGGGCGGCCGGCCCGCCTCACCCCGCCCCGCCCGCCGCCCCTGCGGGAGCCCGAGCGCCGGCGGCTCCACCCGCGTGCCGCGGACCGTCCCGGCGCCCGCGCCGCGCGCTCTCTCGCCCCGGAGGCTGCCTGTGGACGAGCTCCCCGAGGAGCCGCCGGGCCCCGGAAGTCGCAGGGCTGGGACACCCGACCCGGCAGGGAGCTGAGCCGCGGGGCCACGGCGCCCCGCTGCCTCCCCGAAGTCGGGCGGGCTCCCCGCGCGGCACATGCAGCCCACTCCCAGCCGCCGCACGGCGCGCTCGCCCGACTTCGGCCGGCTCGCGGCGCTCGGGAATGCGCGCTCTCCGCCGGGCCCTGCGCCGCGCCCGGGTCGGGGCTCCTGGCGGGGCCGCCCCGCGTCGCTGCGCACGTGCCCTGCTCTTGGGTCCAGCCGCCCGATCCCCGCTAGCAGGACAGACGCCCGCTGCGCCCCACCCTGCCCGAGCGCGGACAGCCGGCGGGCGCACCCCGGCCCAGCCGGCCTGGAGTCTCCCCGGGGCCCTGGGGCTTCGCCCGCGGTGGGGCAGAAGGCGAAAGCAAAGCGCCGGACCCGGGCGGCTCTCCGCCGAGGAGCCCTGGCGCCGCTGGGCCTCTGACCTTCGCAGGCGCACACCGCCTTCCATCCCAGAGCCCGGGGGGCAATTGATCTGATTTTTTAAATGCATAAATTATACCTCGATTAAAAAATGATAATTAAAAAAAAGCACATGAGACCTTTGCTGCTAATCGTTTTAAGAGTTTAAATTCTTGTCGCGCAT